GGTGACATGAGGAGGGATGTAGTGGGGTGTGCTCTGATCTCAGCGTTTAGGAAAGGATCCTGGGAACTTTGGCTCTGGGCCGCACCCCATCCTTGCCCTGACTCATGCCTACTGCTCTGCCCTTCTTCCTACCCCCTCCCAGTGACTTCAGGTTCTAGGTGTCTGGGCCTGGGCAGGTGAGGAGGGCCACTGGGGTTGGGCTCTCTGGGATGTCATTCTGGGTCCTGGATGGGGGGCTGTTGCTCTGCAGCTGGGTTAGGGAAGGCATGGGGCTCTGAGGGAGGGAGAGAGAAACACGTGGCCCGACCAGTTTGGAGTTGGTGTTAGCTGCCAAGCAGCTCAAGTGGGCCTTGCATTTGTGCACTCTGGGCCGCTGAGGGGAGCTGAAGGGAGGTCAGGCAAACACTCACTCAATCTGCCTCCCTCCATCAGGCTGCCCTTCTCTGGCTTCCTCCTGATCCAAGTTCTCTACATTCATCTCTCTGCCTCCAGGACTGGTAAAGGCTGGGCTCTGGGATCCAGGCAGGCTTGAGTGTCAGTATCCAAGCTGGGCCTGACTGGGAGAAGTGTGCGTGTGCGTGTGTGTGTGTGTGTGTGTGCACGTGAGAGAGAGAGAGAGACAGACAGACACACATGGAGGGTACAGAGGCTCCTGCTTCTCCTTCCTGGTCACAGATTCAGACCCCCTCTCCTTCCCTGCCCTGCAGTTCGCCAGGGCCCTTCCACTTCCTAGGGTGACCCCATGAGGTCTCGAAGTCCTCTCTGTCTCCCCAGCCTTCTCGCTTCTCTTTCTCTGTGACTCTGCATGCTGATCGGAGGCCAGGGGTTTCCCAGCCCCAGCCCTCTGTGGCTCCCTCCTCGTGGCAGGGTCATGGTAGGCTCTGGAACTCTGGCCAGCGGAGGGTGGGGCCCATAAAGCTGGCTCATAGCCCAGGCTGCTGCAATAGCAGGGGTGGCTTAGGCCCAGCCCCCTGCCTCCCCTCCCTTCCCCCAGGTATAAGAGCTGAGCTCAGGTGAGCTGGCTCCTCCTGTCTTGTCTCAGCGGCTGCCAACAGGTAAGGAAACCCAAGGCTTTTCACCCAAATATACTGCCTGCTGTCCAGAGGGCACACTTAGGGTAAGAGCTGGGGGATCAGATCCTGGAGGTTGCTCAGCTCAGGCCTACCCCCTCCTCTAAGCAGATCATGAGCCATCAGCTCCTCTGGGGCCAGCTATAGGACAACAGAACTCTCACCAAAGGACCAGACACAGTGGGCACCATGGGACAGTGTCGGTCAGCCAACGCAGAGGTGGGCTCATTCACTCCTGGCCTTTCTGCTCCTCACTGATGTTTGTGATGTCCCCTGCCCTCAGGATGCTCAGGAATTCAGTGATGTGGAGAGGGCCATTGAGACCCTCATCAAGAACTTTCACCAGTACTCCGTGGAGGGTGGGAAGGAGACGCTGACCCCTTCTGAGCTACGGGACCTGGTCACCCAGCAGCTGCCCCATCTCATGCCGGTATGGACGGAGCACACCCCACCTCAGCCAGTTCCCTGAGCCATGGTTTCTTCACTCCCCTCAGAGCAACTGTGGCCTGGAAGAGAAAATTGCCAACCTGGGCAGCTGCAATGACTCTAAACTGGAGTTCAGGAGTTTCTGGGAGCTGATTGGAGAAGCGGCCAAGAGTGTGAAGCTGGAGAGGCCTGTCCGGGGGCACTGAGAACTCCCTCTGGAATTCTTGGGGGGTGTTGGGGAGAGACTGTGGGCCTGGAGATAAAACTTGTCTCCTCTACCACCACCCTGTACCCTAGCCTGCACCTGTCCTCATCTCTGCAAAGTTCAGCTTCCTTCCCCAGGTCTCTGTGCACTCTGTCTTGGATGCTCTGGGGAGCTCATGGGTGGAGGAGTCTCCACCAGAGGGAGGCTCAGGGGACTGGTTGGGCCAGGGATGAATATTTGAGGGATAAAAATTGTGTAAGAGCCAAAGAATTGGTAGTAGGGGGAGAACAGAGAGGAGCTGGGCTATGGGAAATGATTTGAATAATGGAGCTGGGAATATGGCTGGATATCTGGTACTAAAAAAGGGTCTTTAAGAACCTACTTCCTAATCTCTTCCCCAATCCAAACCATAGCTGTCTGTCCAGTGCTCTCTTCCTGCCTCCAGCTCTGCCCCAGGCTCCTCCTAGACTCTGTCCCTGGGCTAGGGCAGGGGAGGAGGGAGAGCAGGGTTGGGGGAGAGGCTGAGGAGAGTGTGACATGTGGGGAGAGGACCAGCTGGGTGCTTGGGCATTGACAGAATGATGGTTGTTTTGTATCATTTGATTAATAAAAAAAAATGAAAAAAGTGAAACATGTTGTCTTGACTGGACACCCCCTCCCTGA